GGAGGATTGCTTGAGCCCAGGGGTTCAAGACCACCTGGGCAACACAGTGAGACCCCGTCTCTACATTTTTTTTTCTTTAATTAGCCAGGTGTGGTAGTGCATGTCTATAGTCCCAACTCAGTAGAGGCTGCAGTGAGCCAAGATCATGCCACTCCACGAGTGACAGAGTGAGGCCCTGTCTCAAAAAAATAAAAAGGTACCCTCAGATCAAGTATCTATCTAGTAACCAGATTGCAGTAATGGCAGATAGTTACTCCACCTGCCCCAAATGACAGAGCCAGAGAGTTTCTTTGTTAATACAACAGTCCTTCCTGAGGCTTGGGGGCCTCATGGGCTGGGGGCTAGAACAAGAAACAGTTGAGACATACATATATGTGTGTGCTGTGCATCTGGGGCTGGGATCTGGGGACCTCCAGGTCAAAATCCTCCATTCCACCTCACCCCACCCTGCTAAACTGCAGAATAACTCAAGATGACCCAAGTCTTTGCTGGAGGGTTTCCAAGCCCCACGCTTGATTCCAGGTAATCCGGGCCCAGTTCAGTGTTCACAGGCTCTGTGGCACAAAGAGGTGCCCCGCCCCTCCCTGCCACTCTGCCGGGTGAGGGCTGAGGATGCAGAGACTCCTGGGTGACTCAGAAGGCTCCTCACAGCAAGGTCAGCCCTTTCAGTTTGAAGACGCGTGGGAAAAATCTCCTCTTGCCACCCACACACATCTGAAGAGCAAACAGATGGTGAAACCAGTAGCCCAAGATGAGAAAACGGACTTTTTTTGAGACAGCAGTTGAAGCTGAAGCCTCAAAAGCCGGGCGGGGGGAAAGCATAGCAATTATGAAAGACATTCAAAGTGGGTTAGGGGTGAGGGAAAGGTCAGCCTTTTACTTTTCCCACACCCGCTGTTTTCTGAAGAAGGATGGTAATGCGAGCAGAAGGGTGATGGCCAACCTCTGGGCTTTGATGTGTGTCCCCTCCTCCCGCCCCCATCCTGCAAGCTCTGGGGAGGTCGGAGACTAGTGTGGTTTCCTCACACCTCCCACCATGCTGGCACTGAGGTTATCTAAGAGTTGACAGCCCCATCTAAAGCCTTGAATGAATTAAGTCTTTTTTAGCTAAAAAATGAACAAAACCTGAGATGCATGAGTGTCCTTACCAAAAGGAAGTCCTTGTTTCTAGGACAGGTCTGTCTTCGGGCCTGTGGGTCCATAGAATCATCACAGAAAAAATGATTTCAGGAGGTCTCCCCCGCTTTCTGCTCCCAAGGCCGACTCTGACTGAGCCTCGGAGGAGAGAAGGAAGCCATTTCTGGGAGGCCAAAACGTCCGTCTTCCAGGTCAGTGGGGCAGGTGCTGTCTTCTCCCTGGCTGTTTAATTTGTGTAATTGTATAATTTTCTAGGCTCTTGCTGTAAGTCAGCCCACTTTTACAGATGAGGAACCAAGACCCAGGGAAGATGGTAAGTCTGAACCATTTACAGAACATATTACTTATAATTTTTAACTCGAACTCTCATTTTCTAGGGAAGGCAGAGAAAATCCATCAAGTTGTACCCTACCCACCCTTTGGTGACTTTTCCAAGAAGCTGGGCTAAGTTCCAGGAGAAAGCTCTGTAAGTTGACAAGCGCATCTGACATATTATAATTTTGAGACAGAGTTTCGCTCTTGTTGCCCAGGCTAGAGTGCAATGGCACCATCTCGGCTCATCGCAACCTCCGCCTTCCAGGTTCAAGCGATTCTCCTGCCTCAGCCTCCTGAATAGCTGTGATTACAGGCATGCACCACTACACCTGGCTAATTTTGTATTTTTAGTAGAGACGGGATTCCTCCTTGTTGGTCAGGCTGGTCTCGAACTCCTGACCTCAGGTGATCTGCCTGCCTCGGCCTCCCAATGTGCTGGGATCACAGGTGTGAACCACCGCACCTGGCCAGAGATGCAGATTTGATGGTCATCCTCAGATGCAACAGATGAAACCCTGGGAATGAATGGAATTACACAGCCAAGGTTGATACATGGTAAAACAAAGCAGCTGAGGAGAATTTTCAAGGGATACCAATGTTCAGGGGTGTGTAGCAGAGGAGCCAAACATGGACAGCAAGAAACCACAGAAAGGAGAGGGCAGAGTAGCAAAAGCCCAGGAAACTGTAAAGGAGGAGGTGTCCATAGTGTAAAATGGTGCAGACCTGAGACAAGGCATTCAATCTGGCAGCCATCAGCTCATTTGATGGCTTTTGAGAAGTCTGTTTCAGTAGGGAGGAGGAGAAGAAAGCCAAAATGCAGAGCGAATGACAGGTGAAGTGCAAGAAGTCAATAGAGGCCACTCTCTGGAGAAGTTTAGCAATAAAGAGGAGAAGTTAGGGCAGCTGACTATAGAAAAGGTGTGGACAAAGAAAGGGTTGGTTTAGCATTGTTTATGGATTATCATTGTTTATGGTTTGTCATTGTTTTCTTTTTTAATGTGGAGGAGACTTGAGAATGACTTTAAACTGAGGAAGGATCAAAGAAAAGGGAAGAAAATGAAGATATAGAGCCAAAAAGAAAAATCTTAAGGGATAATTGATGGAGCTTGGTCCTAGCAGAGGTAGAAGGGCTTAGATGAGAATGGGATCTAGTTAACCCTGGACAAGAGTTCTTGCGAATCAGTAGAGCAAGAAGAGAAGAAAATACATGGGTGTCCTAGAGGAAAAGATGAGAGCTTAGAATCTTTTTGTAGCCCCATGACACTTATTACACATTTAATAATTTTGCTCTCTATATCTGTGAAAAGAGTAAATAGTAAACCACGAATGATAATCATTGCTCTCAAAGTAAGTCACACCAAAATTTCTATGCACCTTGCCCCAAAAAAAGATGTTTCCCCTAGTGTAGCAAGAAAGTGAACCTAATGTTCATAATATTCCTACATGATATAACTTTGTGTCCCTCAAAAAATATATGGTGACTTTCTGTTTAATTTTGCTATTAAATATCTGAATGGGACCTGCCCAGTACATCTAATTCAAATCAAAGAAATTTTGACAGGACTTTACCAAAACCAAGCATGCCTGCTCAAAGAAAGCTCATGAAAAGGGTTATGAAACAATTAATCGACCACAGGTAAAGCCCTTCCATCTGTTCCACCTACCCCACCTTCAGTGTGAAAGGCCTCGGTCTCTTCAGCCATCTGGAGAAAAAAAGAAGAAAAAGCTAAAAATAGTGGGCTGCAACCAAAATGAAAGTATCTAAATGTTGGTAACAGTGTTTGAAGAGGAAAGGGCATGTTCCTTTGAGTGGTTTCCAATCTAGGTCTCATGGCCTGAAATGTCTGCCTAACTTCTGATTTAAAGAGAACAGAAATAAATACTGGCTCTTAGAAAGAAGGTGCCTTGATTGGGGTGAGCACATAAAACAATGGAAAAAGTGACAAAAGCTGCTTTTGTCTTACCTTTTGTTTTCTCTTTTCATTATTAAACTGTAAAAGTAATGCCTGTCTGCTTAAGAAATAAATTCAAGTTACAGACATATATAAAGTAGGGATCAACCACCTCCCATCCCTACTGCCACTCTAGCACCTCTTCCCACATTTTGATGTGAGGAATTTATTGCTTTACCTTTCCAAATTTGCATGTATGTGTGTTTATAAAAATGGGATCTTACTATTCTCCAACTTGACTTTTTTTCTTTTCACTATATACTATGGAAATTTTTCCATGTCCGTGCACATGGATTCTTCCTTGTTCTTTTGACGGCTACAGAAAACTACTCTTTTATTGCTCCATAATTCATTTAGTCAGTCCCCCATAAGAGGATCATTTAAACTATCTCAAGACTTTTTACCACAGAAAAAGCTGCTGTAAACATCTCTGTACATACATCTTTGTGGTCTTGTTGTTTCTTAAATAAATTCTTAGAAGTGAAGGCAAATTGCTGGCTTAAAGGGTGTGTACCTTTTCAGTTTTGATGACAATTTCCAGACTGTCCTCCAAAAAATGTCATACTAGCTTATCCTCCTATCAACAGTTTTTAAGAGTGCCTTTTTCCTCATGCCCCAGACACTACTGAGTGTTAATACTCTTTAAATATTTCCTTGCTTATAGATAAAGGTACTTTCTTTGAGCAGAAGGTTAGGGATATTAAGGGAACTTCCCTTCTAGAAAAGTAGCAGGAGGATCATATGTTAAGATTTAAGAGAAGGGAGGGAGATGAACGTGTCAGGACTAGGAATGCTTTAGGAGATAGCCACTTGGGTGGAGTGGAGCAGGAGCTGACCCACAATGTCCAGGCATCTAAAAAGCCCAGAGAAAATTGGGGAAAAAATGTCAAAAAGTTTTTATGAAGTCAATATAGTTAGTTATGTGACTTCTCTAGTTTGGGAACAAGAACAAAAAAAAAATGAGAGACAGGGTCACCCAGGCTGGAGTGCAGTGGTGTGATCATGGCTCACTTCAGCCTTCACTTCCTAGGCTCAAGCCATCCTCCCGCGTCAGCCTCCCAAAGTGTTGGGATTACAAGTGTGAGCCACCGCACCTGGCTGGGAAAAATTTAAGGTTGGAATCCATCAGTATATTAAAATTGAGTGGTCTGGTGAGAAATAGAAACTTCTCATAGTTAAATGATTGCACAAAGGTTTGACTTGAGACCAAAGAGAAATGAGTCAAAGAGAAGGACTGATGGGCTAGAAGAAAATAGAAGTTTCGAAGATCACAGCTGGCCAGGCACGGTGGCTCACTCTTCTAATCCCAGCACTTTGGGAGGCCGAGGCGGGCGGATCATGAGGTCAGGAGTTTGAGACCAGCCTGGCCAACACAGTGAAACCCTGTCTCTACTAAAAGTACAAAACTGAGCTGGGCGTGGTGGCAGGTGCCTGTAATCCCAGCTACTCAGGAGGCTGATGCAGGAGAATCGCTTGAACCCAGGAGGCGGAGGTTGCAGTGAGCCGAGATCATGCCACTGCACTCCAGCCTGGGTGACAAAACTAGACTCCATCTCAAAAAAAAAAAAAAAAAAATCACAGCTAAATCACAATCAAGTTAGAGGCAAGGTTTAAGGGGAGTGAGAGAGTTAGAGCAGTGGTCAGAGAGTTGGTGATGATTAGCGAGAAGCATTTCCGAGTTCAAAATTTCAACAAGGCGTGGAACAGCTGCTGGCTATGATGGGGTGTGGGGAGCAGACAGGTCCTGAAGTGAATTGGAGCTGAAGGTTTCTGAAGAACAGCAGGTAAAGCCATGACAAAGGGGTGCTATGTGGGTCATGTATCAGGGATGGCAAGATAGGGTGGAGCCATTCTGCAGGTCACCTGCAGAAATCCCAAGGCCTGATTGAGTATGCTTGAATGAGTGAATGTTCTGGATGCTGAAGGGTTGATGGAGAAGAGGGAGCAGCAGAGCAAGAAACAAGAGCTTCATTGAGGGAGGGCTGGTTGAGCGGCTGGCTTCACTCAAGGGTCAGGAGGTGACTGTGAAGGACGCACAGACTACCAGCCACCCATAGGTACAGGTGTTGGGAGGGAGAGGGTGGAGAGAAGGAAGCTTCCTCTTTGGTAAGGAGTGTTTGAGGAAAAAGCTGATGATCTCAGGACATCAAGAAATATATTGTGAATCCCACAAGGCAGTCACTGGAAGCTGGAGAGGAAAAGTGTTGATTAGGATTTCTATCAGGCAATTTGGGGACACTGAAATGATTGAATGTGAATCAAGGGAATTAGGAATCAGGGCATCCGAGAATGGATAAAAGGAAGGAATGGTCCACATGGAGCTTCCCAGTGAAGGTGTACTGGTGCCTCTCCATGGTGGTGCTGCGGGGAGGAGGTGTGAGAGTGAGACCATCAAGTCCCTCCATTCTGCAGGGAGTGGGGAGACTGTGTATCTGGCTGGTAGCCTCTGCATACTCATGCATGTCCTTCCATCGACTCACTACATGACCTTGTAAAAGTTACCTACATTCACTTAGCCTCCATTCTCTCTTCACAAATAAGAGTAATCATAGTATGCATCTCATGAGGCTGTTTGAGGATTAAACATAGCATGTTAGACATGAAACATGTATTACTGGAACACAGTAAATATGCAATCAATTAAACTATAATTACTCACATTGTAGAAGGTTTTAAAATATATATCCATTTTGAAGGGGAAAGTTTTCAAAATATTGTAAATTCTAAGTAACAAATACAATGGGCACATGGAAAAATCTCTCAACACACAAATAGAACCTTCTTATGTGGACACGACAGCGATCCTAGTAAAAACAACTATCTCCATGGTTTTCACGGCTTCTCTTACACAAAATCAAGTATAGAAATTCATACATTAAATCTCTTAAAATGCAAATTTTTTCTGCCTTATATATGCAGATATTTAAGTTCATGTTGTCTTCTGGTTTATATTCAGTCTCACTATTTTAAAATAAAACCAAATTATATCACATAAGAACAACTGGGAACCATTTATCTTCAATTCTATACACGAAAAGTATCAGTTCTGTGTATGTTAGCTGTTCAAAGTTATTCTCCACAGTCTTTTTTGTGGATGATTTAATGAAGACATTCTTACCACGTTTCTGCTATCCCTGTACTTGGGTTAGTTTTGCAGGCTGACCGGGTGGAAGTCAGATAAATTCCCTCCATTCCTAGAAAGACATTCTCCAATTAGCTTAACACTAGTCCCTTAGATTGGTGTCTTAGCTTCAATGGTAGCACTAGACCAGATATGTAACTTTTCTTTATATCACCCTGGGTTTTAGTGTGTTCAGTTATTTTTTTCCCTGCCCAGGTCATTCATTTCCTGCTTAATATTTTTAGCAAAGCAGTGACATTTTGGCAATATTGACTTCTAAAAGTAAAAGCTCATCTAACATTTAATCTCTTAGCGTTTGTAAGGAGTCCACATGCTGGGCTGTTTCAGGTATTGGTGCCCGTGTTTGCTATGTTCCCTCTGTCCTTTCTGCCTTGCTTCTCCCAGGCTAACATTTGCTAATCCCTGAAGGTTCAATTCAGGGATTTTCCTCAAAGCTTTCCCTGAAACCCTAAATTGAGCTAAGTGCCCCTTGCCTGGTTTCCTAAAAGGTGATCACATTATGTTGACATGACATGATCCTCTAATGGGTCCGTCTGTCCTGCTGGATGGTTAGCATCCTTGAGAGCAGGGACCTTACTTCATCTTTGTTCTCCCAACAACCGATAGACACTTTAGACACAGGGCCGATGGCCTATAAAAATGTTTGAAATCAGAAATACACAGTTGCACCTGAACAACATTGGTTTGAACTGTGTAGGTCTACTTATACATGGATATTTTTCAATTAATATATTGGAAAAATTTTTGGAGATTTTTGACTATTTGAAAAAACTCACGGAAATATCAAAAAATTCGGATTTTAATTAATGCATAAAATATATGTAAAGGTTGGTCTATTTTATAATTCACTACCCTAAAATATACACAAATCTATTACAAAAATATAAAATTTATCAAAACTTATGAACAGAAACACTTAGAGACCACATGGCACCATTCACAGCAGAGAGAAATGTAAACAAACATAAAGATGCAGTATTAAATCATAACTGCATACAATTAACTGTAGTACACTTTGTACTAATGTAATAATTTTGTAGCCACCTCTTGTTGCTAGTGCAATGAGCTCAAGTGTTTCAAGTATCAGCTTAAAATAGCTATGAGGCTAATTATCTCCACCTGAGCAGTTCATCTCTCCAGTAAATTATGTGTCATAGTAAAAAAGTGATTTCCAGCAGTTCTTGCATATTTTGTGTGTAGCGCAATACTGTAAGCCTTAAATAACATCATGGGATCCATACAAAGTGTCACTAATGATGCTGGAAGTACTCCCAGTAAGCAAAGTCATGATATTACAAGAAAAAGTTGAATTACTTGATATGTACCATAGATTTAGGTCTGCAGCTGCAGCTGCCCTCCAGCATAAGGACCATTGTAAAAAAGAAGAAAAGGAAATTCATGAAGGCGTCACTGCATCTACTCAAGCTGCTGCAAAAACCTTGTACTTTTGGTGAACTACCTTTTTATCTTGTATTAAAAATGCAGCTTTTATGTGGGTATAGGATTGCTCTAAGAAAGGCATCTCTAATATAGTTTGAGAAAAAGTGAAGTCATATATGAAAACTTAAAGAAAAAGGAAGATGAAGGATCTAAAGCCAGAGAATTTAGTGCCAGCAAAGGATGGGTCGATAATTTTAGAAAGAGGTTTGGCTTTAAAAATATCTTAGTTGGCAGCTTCTGCCAACTAAGAGGCAGTAGGTGAGTTTCAAGACACCACTAAGAAAAGTATTGAAGAGAAAGGATAGCTGCCTAAACAGGTTTTTAATGCAGATGAAAATGCCCCATTCTGGGAAAAAAGATACCACAAAGGACATTTATTCATAAAGAAGAGAAATGAGCACCAAAATGTAATAGGAAAGGATTATCTAACTCCAATGTTTTGTGCAAATGCAGTGAGGTTTATGATCAGGTCTGCTCTTGTCTATAAAGCTGCAATCTCTGAGCCTTGAAGGAAAAAGGTGAACACCAGCTGCCAATCTTTTGGTTGTACAAGAAGACCTGGACAACAAGCACCCTTATTCTGGATTAGTTCCATCAATGCTTTTGTCCATGAAGTCAGGAGGTACTTTTCCAGTAAGGGACTGACTTTTAAAGTTTTCTTTTTATATTGGACAATGCCCCTGGCTACCCAAAACCCCATGAGTTCCATGTCAAAGGTGTTGAAGTGGTCTACTTGCCCCCAAACACAATGTCTATAATTCAGCCTCTAGATCGGGGGTCATAAGGACCTTTAAGGCTCATTGCACATGGTTCTTTATGGAAAGGATTGTCAATGCTGTGGAGGAGAACCCCAGCGGAGACAACATCATGGAGGTCTGGAAAGATTACACACCACTGCAGATGTCATCTTTGCTACAGGAAAAGCCATGAAAGCCATCAACCCTGAAACAATAGCTGGAGAAAACTGTGTCTGGATGTTGTGCATCAGCCAAACAAGGAAACCATGAAAGAGATTGTAGATATGCAAAATAAGAACAGGGGCAAAGGGTTTCAAGGTGTGAATCTTGGAGAAAGATTCAAGAGCTAATAGACACCACACCAGAGGAATTAGCTGAACACAAGTTGATGGAGATAAGTGCTTCCGAACCAGTGCCAAATAATGAGAAAGATGTAGAAGTAGTGCCAGAAAACACATTGACATTAGACAATCTGGAAGAATGGTTTCAATTATTCAAGACTGATTTTGACTTCTTTTATGACATGGACCCTTCTATTATGCAGGCACTGAAACATGCAAATGGCGGAAGAAGGACTGGTACCACGTAGAAACATTTTTAGATAAACAAAAAAGAAAAAGTCAGACAGAAATTATGCATTTCCATAAAGTTACACCGAGTGTGCCTTTCTCTCCTGACTCCCCTTCCACCTCCTCCAACTCTTTCTCCTCTGCCACCCGAGACAGCAAGACCAACCTCTCCTCTTCCTCCTCCTCCTCAACCTATTCAAAATGAAGACTTTTATATTATCCACTTCCACTTAATGAATAGTAAATATATTTTCTCTTCCTTATGATTTTCTAGTATTTTCTTTTCTCTAGCTTACTTTATGGAAATAATATAGTATATAATACATATAATGCATAATGTATGCTCATGAACTATTTATGTTATTGGTAAGGCTTCCAGTCAACAGCAGTCTATTAGTAGTTCAGTTTTGGGGGAGTCAAAAGTTATATGTGGATTTTTGACTGTGCATGGGGTCAGCACCATTATCCCTTGTGTTGTTCAAGGAGCAACTGTAAATGCTTGGGCTCAAAATATTAAAAGAAACCACAAAATATAAATTAGTAATTGTTTTATGGAATGTCTTCAAAGTGTAGCATTAAGTCAAAGTAGAACTCAAACAGTAGTTATATAAAAACATAAGGGTTAAGTCATGAGAACTAAATAATTCATTCTCAAAAACTCCTAAAAGTTATATAAATCACCTCAAAGTTACATTTAACATGGGAAACAGGGATAGCTGAATATGTCTGCTGCCTTATGATATGCTTTCCAAGAGAGGGCATGTCCAGGGCCAAAAGCAACCCACAAACACAGTATCTGGAACCCAGTAGGAACTCACAAATGTTTGTTGAGATGTTCCTGTTTATCTCCAATTTAATTCTGCAAGCATAGCTCAGAGCTTCTTATAGCCCAGCCATACTATGTTATTATATAATAAATATTTCTTCCTTCAAGGAGCTTGCAACATAGTAGTTGGGAAGACAAACTCATATAAGCTGGCTAAAAATGACATTTCCGTTTGAGTTCACTTTATTTTTCATATTTTATTTATCCATCCCATTGAGAAAACTTCCAGTCATGAACACAGCTATTCATGACACAGCTATTCAGCTCTTCCAATAGGACTACACAGCCCCAGCTTTGTAGGCAAAACTTTCTGAGCAAATTTAATTTTTTGTTTACATTTTCTATGATGAAATGCAATTGGTGAACACCCTTACATTGCCAGAAGTCCATGGAAACATTTAGTGAAGACCACAGATCTAGGAAGACCCACATTTCTGAATAAGACACTCTTAAAGGTGCTCCATCCTTGTATAAGCTGTCAGTATATCTCTTTTTGTAGTTTGCCACTTGTAATAATAATAAATGTACATCTCTGGACACTTCTACTGCAGCACCTGATGAAAATTCTGGTTCCCTGTCCAAGACAACTCTCAATTTCACAATCATCACACTCATCCCCAACTTTTCCACACTCCTGTTAAAACCTAGCCCAAATTCCACTGCCTTCTGGAAGACTTTTCTGAATCTCTCCTCTCCAGCCTCAACAGAAGTGAACTATCTCGCACCCTCTCTGAACTACCCTACTACTTACTGTCTACTTTGAAATTATTCTGCAAGCTTGAATTCTCCCTTCACTTGATTATAAGGCCATTTTTGAAAGAGACCAATCCCATCTTGTTCATTATTCCCTTCCCCATTGTGTCTTGCGAGTATCCAGATTTCCATTAACAGCTGCTGAATATACAGACTGAGCTTGTGGGTTTAACTGAAATGTATATGCATAAGGGAGTATGGAAAGAGGAGCTGGTGCGTATCATCATCTTTACAATCAATTTTTCTTGTACTTTACAAGAAGGTATTCCCCACAACCAATTCTTAAAATTTTTTGAGGTAGACTTCTCATTTTGATGGTTTCGGTGTTTGTTCCCTTTGGGGTGTTGTTAATGCATTGAGATTATCAGTGAAACTAATCTATCATTTGGGCTAAGTAATTGCCAACATCCACACATTCTTAGAGGGAGTTGTATTTTATGGTGAACCACTTCCTTGCTTGACCTGCTTTAATGCATGTGATAGTGATTTCACTAATCTAGTTTGTCAGCACTCTCCAATACCCTGCTGGTCACTAGGGTGTTTTGAAAGCAACTGAAAATAGCCTCTTGCCTACTTCAGGCCTACTCAAATGCATATCTCCTGTAAAGAGCCCTGTAATCTGGGCCCTTCTCTTCTATAAGGTCTTGGCTACTTTCTCAGCAGCCAAGGTGGGGCAAGATGGGGAAGTTGAAGAGAACTTGTATGGTAGAACTTCATGCAAGAAGCCATGCTGCAAAGATCCTGTCTTCTTAAGAATAATGTCCTAAAATAATTTCCCCTATTTTCCACCTACTACCAGTTCAATATTTATCAAACTTTTCTCTTTCCCATATAACCTTTCAGATTTTTACATTTTCTGTGTATCACCTATTTTTTTTTTACTTAATCATTTTCTTCATTTCCTCTTTCTACTTAAGTAAAGCCTCACCTTAGTCCCCCTGCATCCCCCCAAAATTTATAGTGCAGGGGCAGCTGGGGCTTTCTGAGTCCCTCCACTTCTTCCCTCAGATTTTCCCCTCAGATTTTTTCCTCAGACTCACTATCATGGCCACAGAACCTTGCACACAACAGGGGTTCTGTAAATAGTGGCAGAATGAGTGAATCTGTTGGCATCCCTGAGGAGGCCATGATCAGCTTTCCATTCCTCCTTTTGCCAAGTCTAGGTTGCAAACACCCTGAAACTGGTGGTCTTAGTATGATGACTGGGAACTTATAAAGTCATAAGTCTCATTTCATAATAATATAAAAAGAATTTATCTTCATTTTATTTATGTTGAACTCTGCTAAAAGGTAAAAAATGGACTTGTGTGCCTCCCTCCAAATTTACACACACACATACACTCACACATACACACATTTTAAAAAACTGTCACAGCAATTAAAATAAATAAAAACAGAGCCTAAGAAGATCACTAGTAAAGTAGGATGGAGCTGTTCTCCCTCACGGCTCGAATTGTTTGCTTTGGTGACCAACCCGCACTAGTAAACAACCTGAAGTACAAGTTCAGCCTTTTCATGAGCCAAATTCATCACTTTTGAGACTAAAATTCATGTTCAGATTTGCTGACACTATTTAGACAGCTTATGTAACAACACTCAACTCTGTTGGGTAGATTGGCTAATGGTGATTAACCTCCTTGGTATAGAAGATTTTAGATTAAAGCAGAATTTTAAATTACAATAACTAGCTGATGGAGTTTTGCAGAACAAATTTTAAAATCCCCAAGCCACAAATGTAATATTTGCATTATACACACGCTCCTTTCATTCCCTTGAATTGATAACACTTCGCAATCACAAGATTTGGCCTGGGAGAAAATAAACGAGCTTTTCAGCAGTGCAAGCTGATGACCAACTTTGTTTACTGATCAGTCATAAAAGTTTTTATGAACTTCATCTCGCACCCACAACACCTTGTAAAGTGACCCTCTCACTATGTGAACACAACGAATGTCTACAGAGGAAAGAACCACGTATTATGAGGATTAACTACTGGAATGGAATGTGTCTATTAATAGCTCATAGTAGGCACTAAATAATGGCAACCAAATTCAACAACACTCACTAAACAGAAATGGGGAGGTGGGATGGTAAAGGGGAAGTTTAACTGAGCTTGGAAGGGGTTAATATTCAGGGTTGAGAGAATCTGCCCTTAGGAATCTTTCAAGAAGACAGGGATCCTGCCCAAATGCCATTGCAGTGCCAAGGGTAGGGAGCCTAGCCAAAGCTGAAGTTGGGCATACCCACGCCACTGCCTTCAGGCCATCATTCCGTGCATTGGAATGCTCCAGGTGACACACAGGAGAACCTTGTTTACTGTTCTTGACCCAAGGCTTGAGATCCTTCTGTGGGCAAATGCCTGCACATCACCTCTGTATCATGTGAGTGAAGGACTCTGAGTCCCTGGTATTTGCAATAATCGATCTCATCCTACACTTGTCCTTCCAAGCCAGTGTTTCTAAGAGTGGTCCTGATCTGTGATCACTCCTGGAACATCGGTTAAAAAGTGCAGATCCCAAGGACCCAAGCTAGACTTGTGAATCAGAATTTCTGGAGATAAGGCCCAGGAATTTGTTCAACAAGCTTCCATAGTAGTTCCAGGCATATGGAACCTTTTGAAATTCACTGCTCTCGGAGAAAACCCATGCTTTTTGCATTTTTTTTAAATGGAAAAATGTTGCTAGAGACTTTTAGCTGGAAATATAAGAGAAGATAATAACAACACAGTAATAATAATGGGCGGAGTCATGGGGAGGGGTCGTTTGAAGCTCTATTTGAGAACCTGCTGGCATTGGTGTTGTTGGCCTGTCTCAGCCACCCTGATGCTCAGGTAGGAACTCCTGAAAAAAAAAAATGTCTGGGCCGCGCCCTATGAGACCATTGAAAGGTCTGGGATGTCCATTCATCCTTGGGGTCACCTATGCCACAGGAAGTTCTGGACAAGAACTTCCCAACAATCCATAAGCGGACGCCACGAGGCGCGAAGCGCGTTGGTGGCCACACGCAACTCCAGGCAGCCCAACCCTCCCGCTACCTTCTGCAACTGCAGTCAGCTCCCAAAAGTGAACTGGCACAAAAAGGTGGGACTTCCGGCCCTGGAAGCCAATGCGCATGTGGCAGTCAACCGGTTACGCAATACTTCCTGTCGCGTGATCCTGAGGACCAATGAAAATGCATAATTGCAGTCCACGTGCCTCGGTTTCCGTTAGCAACCAGAGGCTTCTAAACAACCTACCCTCCTTCCCCATTTTCTGTGGTCCAACTACCCTCGGCGATCCCAGGCTTGGCGGGGCACCGCCTGGCCTCTCCCGTTCCTTTAGGCTGCCGCCGCTGCCTGCCGCCATGGTGAGTAACCGACCCTCAGGCGCCGCACCGCGACTAACAATTAAATTACCTCTTTCTTTTTCAGGCAGAGTTGGGCCTAAATGAGCACCATCAAAATGAAGTTATTAATTATATGCGTTTTGCTCGTTCAAAGAGAGGCTTGAGACTCAAAACTGTAGATTCCTGCTTCCAAGACCTCAAGGAGAGCAGGTATCAGAGGAGGACTCTAAGCAAACCAAATATCTATAAGTTTTGGATCATGGTTGTTTTTCAGGCTGGTGGAGGACACCTTCACCATAGATGAAGTCTCTGAAGTCCTCAATGGATTACAAGCTGTGGTTCATAGTGAGGTGGAATCTGAGCTCATCAACACTGCCTATACCAATGTGTTACTTCTGCGACAGCTGTTTGCACAAGCTGAGAAGTGGTATCTTAAGCTACAGACAGACATCTCTGAACTTGAAAACCGGTAATAAAATTTGAACTTGCAACTGTGACAATGAATAATTTTTATCTTTGCTTTCTTCTTCAAGAGAATTATTAGAACAAGTTGCAGAATTTGAAAAAGCAGAGATTACATCTTCAAACAAAAAGGTAACTTTTTGGTCATTCTAAATCCATATCTTGATTTCAGTTTGGTTTCTTTATTTTGTTTCAGCCCATCTTAGATGTCACAAAGCCAAAACTTGCTCCACTTAATGAAGGTGGAACAGCAGAACTCCTAAACAAGGTAATATTATTATTTTGAGAAACGGAAAGTCTTAATATAATAAAATTTGAATTTACTCACAAAGGAAATTTTAAGACTTCAAGAAGAGAATGAGAAATTGAAGTCAAGGTTGAAGACCATTGAAATACAGGTAACTGAGAAATGTTTTGACACAATTATTGAACTGAAAGTGTTTTGTTTAAACTTCACTATAGGCTACAAATGCACTGGATGAAAAGTCAAAACTAGAAAAAGCACTGCAAGATTTACAGCTTGATCAAGGAAATCAAAAGGTGAAACAAGTTTTAGCTACCTTTCTCACATTTGAAATTACATGCATGCATTTATTTTTCATAGGATTTTATAAAGGCCCAAGACTTAAGTAACTTAGAAAACACTGTCGCTGCCTTAAAGAGTGAGTTTCAGAAGACACTTAATGACAAGACAGAAAACCAGAAGTCACTGGAGGAGAATCTGGCGACAGCCAAGCACGATCTACTCAGGGTTCAGGAGCAGCTGCACATGGCTGAAAAGGTCAGAAGACCATGTTTAAGGGATTTGTCTGTTTAGTAATGGGCTGACATTTTTTACTAAGCAGGAATTAGAAAAGAAATTTCAGCAAACAGCAGCTTATCGAAACATGAAAGAGATTCTTACCAAGAAGAATGACCAAATCAAAGATCTGAGGAAAAGACTGGCACAGTAAGCCACACTGATCCCGCCTTTGGATTTCTCCTGACATTGTGTTCTTAATTTATATCTCCAGATATGAACCTGAAGATTAAAACTGAAGATTTCCTCTGGAAGCTACCACATGCAAACATACAAGCAGTCTCACCTCAGGCATGTATTTTGAAAAGCATTTTGTCATATCCCCTCTCCTTATTTTTCTAATATTTAGACTTTGAATATTTAGAACTAGAGTTCCTATTTTCAGCTAGTTGAAAACAGAGAAAACCTAGTGATTCTGTCTGGTCATCCCACACACCTCTCTACTGAGTGCTCCAGAGTCTTAGCTCACATGCACTGAGAATTCTTTACAGCAAAGAAGAGATTTTTAGAGTGGGAAGAAGAGGCTTATCCTTCTGCATTAGTATAAAGAGTCTGTATTTTTAATAAATGTTAAATAAGCTAACAATGTTTGTACTTATGCATTCCCCATGGGTAAAAATAAATAATAGCATTGTTAAAGATAGTTATTACCAAAAAAAGAGAGTTATTACAAATAAATATGTCTCTTTATTTTTAAAAATGAAATCTTAATTCATTTACTCTATTTGATGATAAACTATAAATTCATTGAAAATGTGAATTCTATTATGGGTAGCCTTTTTACCAATTATAAGGAAAATTTACAGCAGTGAACATGAACATTCACTTAGCTTCCTCAGTCTCTCCATCTTAAAGATCATTTATCAGAGGAGGTTCAGCATTTTTTGCAGCATAACTTTTCATGAGTCTGTATTACTAATGGATAAGTCAAATCCATCCTGCACTTCTACAGTTTAGAAAGTATCTGGACTCAGAATAAATGTAATATTTATACTTGTTTCCAGAATGTTATTTTACATTTTATGTTCAATAAGAACACTTTTTAAAAGACGTATATTCAACATAAAATCAGCTATCAGACTTCAGATTAGACTTTATTTATGTGGGTCTATAATAATTGTATTTTCAAGAGGTTTTCACTATATTTGTATTGGCCTGGTTTTCTCAGACGATTTTGGACAAATCATTAGAAACTGGGCATCATATCCACAGTTATGTAAGGCAGTGATATACTATAAGGATAAACAAAGTCAAGTCCATAAAGCAATAATCCCTCAGAAGGAAAGTCCTTACTTTTCACATATTAATATTTAGTAATTTTTCCTGCTTCTAAAAGTGAGAGTATCACACCCTAAATGAACACTGTCTACTAAGAGACATCATTCCATTTCCACAAATGAAGATTTTATTCCAAGAAACGAGTTTACTGATTGGAGCATAGGGCTTGTTGTTATTTTTATTCAAGCTTTTAGTAATAGCCTTGAATTTATTATTTTTCTTATAGGCTTTTTGTTAAAATAGTGAAGGAACAAATGTTAAAGGGTAAGATAATTTCCCTGCAAAAGGACACAGAAGGCAGTCTTAAGAAGATGAATGGATGAGAGAAGGGAGAGAATAAAATGCAATAACGAGCCAGCATTTACTATGTATTTTCTCCTCACCTGTCTCTCCATATTTAGGTCACTTACCAGTTTCTGTGCCCTTTTGGAGCTTTTGTTGAGGGCTTCATTCTCACCCTGTATTTCTTTAGCCCTAAATTGACACTCTCTCCAAAAATCCATTCCATTGTCTGTGGACCAAGATGTTCTATGTAATTCAGAAGCAGAACTCTTGGCTAAAGGGCTAGTGTGGCCTTCAGAAACCATTCAATTATTTTCTCCCTACACCTTTGTCAGTTTGAAACCAGTGAGGAAAAAAGGTATGTTGATAAGAAACCTATATTGCTAGGTAGAATTTGTACTTGTTTTCTTGGTAGCAGTTTTGAAATATTCTGTACAGTACGTTCCTATTGTTTAATAATAAATTCAAAAATATTTCTAAAACCTTAAAACCAACTATGCCAAGCATTAAGATAAACAAATATGATGTTCTTTGACGTAAATCAACGTGATGATTCTTTCACATGTAAACACATTTTAGTGTTTCTGGTTTGTCATTTTTGTTGTTGTTGTTGTTGTTGTTATTTACTCTATACCCTTTAGCAAAATACAGTTTTAAATTTTTATTGTTTTTAGTAGTTTCCCAACTTTAAGACTTATCTAATTTAACTGAGAAAGAAAGCCTTTTTCATATATATATATATTGGATTTCTAAGGATGGTGGTTTGAGCCTTGATTAGACTTTTGATGTGCTAAGCCAGACAGGCAGTCTGTACATTGATGGCCATCACAATGCAGCTTTGGTTTAATTTAATTCAGGCCTGCTGCTGAGTTATGCACAGACTTTTTGTTGACCAAAATAAAATATAAAGGGTTTTCTTCTGTTTGACATTTGTGTTCATTTTTTCTCTTTATGTATTACATTTTAACCTATATTAAATAAATGTTTAAATGATAATTTGCTTATGTCTTATAAAACTCAGCATAAGAAAAATACTGCCCTACCTTGACTGTGTAATCTTATTTGATAAAGCCTTTGCTATTCATTATTTCCATTCTGATTAACTGAAAGAGATTTATAGAGATGCTCAAATTTTAAGCCCTTGGTGCTTTTAGATATATATTGGTTGCAAAAGTTTGGCATTAATGATTTCCCTCTGCTTATGTGTAAATGCCTATGTTCCAAAGCTTTGCCACTAGATATTCAAATCATAAATTGTCATGTAAGCCAGTCTTCCAGAAAGAAAAGCTATTTCAGCAAAATGATATTTCACATTTAGACAAAACAGTAGTATTTAGACAATAATATTTTGACAAAACCATTTTCAAAACTGCTTAGGAAAAAGGGGAAATATTATACTTAAAGGTAATGACCTCTGTCTTGAATAGAGGTGAGTGGGTTGGTGACAACTGGTTTGGAGGCTTTTGTGGGGGACTGTGGTGTCTTTTGGATTGTGTCATCAGCTCCTTCATCAAGTAAGCGTGTAGCTGTTATTGCCTATTGTAAAACATGAATTGATGTGAACAGTACTCAATCTCTTACATTATATGAAGTATAACTTCCTCTCTTTTTTGCCTATAATACATCCTTTAACTTTTACAGATTAAAAAACCACTGTTAGACAAAGCAAAATGGAACTTGGAAAATCCTTTATAGTTTTGTAA